AATTGACACGAACAATCAAACATTCAGGTATAATTTATCTGCTGGAACAAATCTACGTTATTGACCTTGACAGGGCCTTAAATCATGAGACCATAAACAAGCATCCTAGTGATATCTATTATGTCTTCGGAAATAGCTTAAAATCCAGGACTTCATGTTATTGTCAGTAATGAGCAAGATGTTTGGAAAGCAGTGTGCTCACTGGGGCTTACTTTGAAAGCTGTCTTTTTTACTTACTACCGAACACTGATTTCCAGGAAGCAAGCCACCCCACCCCACTTCCCAGGCACTTGATTTTTTTTTTCAAACCTCTAGATTGGGTTCCGTTTCCTGAATTACTTATTCCTTACATAAATTTTCTTTTAAACTTCAGCAATTATGGCACCTTAGGCTCTGGGGGTATCAGCAGCGTGGGTTGTTTTAGAGAAAGTTCTGAAAAAAATATGTTTTGGAGACATTCCATTTCTTTGTGCATCTCACTGGGGGCTTTCAGCGAAAGCTTTAAGTTATTCAGGTGAGGGGCAATGTCTTAGTCGCTCATAAAGGGCATAAAAGTAACATCATCTGGAAAGGCATGGCACCTGCTCGGCCGGGGTAAAGGTCCGTTTTTCTAACCCTCGCCCCTCCCTCCTCCACACCGCGCCGCTAGAGACAGTGCAGTGGTCTCTCCCAAGGTCGACATCATCTCCAAGGCTGCAACCCAGGGCTGAACCAAAAAAACAGGCGCACCCACGTATAGGTCACGGCCAGAGTCCCGCCCTGCCACCAGCAGCCAGGTCTTCCTGCCTCCCTATCAAGGTGAAACTAACCCAGAGGGCCCAGCGGAGGGGCGCATACAGGCGGCGCCGATGGAGGCGGCCGATTGCATGACTGGCAGGAAGGAAGCGATCAGCCGCCAAAGTGCATTTTTTCCTCCCCTAGAGCCAGCCCGGGACCGGACGCTGCCAGCGGAAGGGCCGGCGCGCGCCAGGCCACGAGGCAGACGCACCCGCCGTGCGCACTTCCCCGTCCGGTGCGCGCTCTCACTCACGCGCGCGCGCCGCTACTCACTAGCAACCCTTGGTGTCCGCAGCCCGTGTGGGACGGCGACTGCGACGGCTGCCCCCGTGGCTGCCGTGTGGCCTTGGCATCCGTCCGGCTGCTGCAACCCGGGCCGCGGTGGCTTTTGCTGGAAGGCGTTGCAGCGGGGTGATACCGGCACCCGGCGACGAGGCGTCCGCTCGTTTGCCTCGGCCGTGCCTCCTCCCCCTTCTCCTCTGCCGACAGATGGAGCTTTGCTGGTTCCAGTCGCGCGGGCTCCGTGCGTCGTTCTCCTCCTCGCTGTCGGACACCCCAGCGCAGGGGACGAACAGCGTCCTCGCAAGCCCACGCGCAGGCCGGCCGACCCCGAACCTGCAGCAACCGTCCCTGCTGCCGCTGCTGCAGGAAAATAAATTGTCACTGCGATGGTCCCGGCCTCCCCTGCCCCGGCCCCTGGGTGCCGCCTCCGCCTCTGCCTCCGCCCCCTCCTCTGTGGCGGCGGCGGCGGCTTCCCGCATTCTGCAGAAAAAGCTCGCAGGTGGAAGGAAGCAGGGCCCCTGCGGATGGCCTAGAGCCCGAGTGAAGCGGTTGGGTGCGACTTTCGCATCTGAAACCCTGCACGTCTTCTCCCCAGACCGGAACCACCTAAACTCCCTTTTGCTCCACCATCAATTTCACCGAGATGGACAGGAGTGGTGCCTTTTAAGACTGCACAGTACACAAGCCTTGATGCAGCTGACCGTTAAACTGTCACTGGAGTCTGGGGAAGGATAGGGTTTTGGTGAAAATCCCACTTATACTTCATGTTAGGATTCCCTTTTTGATATTTATCCACAACTGGCTACGCCCACTATTAAGCATCTTAGCCCTTCCCCCTACCCCCAATTTGTGTGTACTTGGAAAATAAGAAGTATTAGAATATCTCCTGGATGTTATGTTACTATCACGTGTGGTGTTCTTACTACAG